TTCACTCTGGTAAATGGGACACGTGGGGGATCGGCTTCCTAAGCTATCCCAGTACTTCACACATGTTTGTTTCTGTGCCCATGAAATCGCCAGTGTCTTTAAGGTAAGGATCATATATTTTTATCTGTGTTCCTAGAACCCTTTCAAAGACACGCTGAAAGGTGGCCTGTATGGTTGCTGAATCATTGGTAAATAGACATTCATAAATGACTAAAGATTACAGGTTATCTCACAGTAAAATCATTAGCATTAAAAGTTCAGTAATGACTGATGAGACACTACACTGATTACATTTCAACCTAATCTTTCAAAAGCGATTTATTTTTAAAAGTCTCCATTAAACTGGCAAATTCCTCATCCCACAAATAGCCATAAAGACTGGAGTACCAGCTTCAAAATACTTTTTTTTCTTTTTTCTTTTTGAGACGAAGTCTCGCTCTTGTTCCCCAGGCTGGAGTGCGATGGCGCGATCTCTGCTCATTGCAACCTCCGCCTCCCGGGTTCAAGCGATTCTCCTGCCTCGGCCCCCCAGTAGCTGGGATTACAGGCGCCTGCCACCACGCCCGGCTAATTTTTGTATTTTTTTTTTTTAATAGAGACGGGGTTTTACCATGTTGACCAGGCTGATCTAGAACTCCTGACCTCAGGTGATCTACCGGCCTCGGCCTCCCAAAGTGCTGGGATTACAGGCCACCCACCCAGGCCACCGCGCCCGGCCTCAAAATACTTTTTTCCTTAGCTGATTTTATCGAGTGGCTATGTGCCTAAGGGAGTGTTCTAAGCAGACGTTAGTTAGGACCCAGAACGTGGGAAGTACTGGTTTCCAGATCAATTTGGTGGTGATCGTAAACCGATTCAAATCTCTAAATCCCAATTGCACGCCGACGTTACGGAACCAAAAACGCTGACGCCCACATTTCTGGGCGGACGCACAAGTATGTTACGATGGCTCGATTGCTTTTGCCTAGCGGAAACCATTCACTAAGGACCGAGCACCAAATAACCAAGGAAAAGGAAGTGAGTTAAGGACGTACTCGTCTTGGTGAGAGCGTGAGCTGCTGAGATTTGGGAGTCTGCGCTAGGCCCGCTTGGAGTTCTGAGCCGATGGAAGAGTTCACTCATGTTTGCACCCGCGGTGATGCGTGCTTTTCGCAAGAACAAGACTCTCGGCTATGGAGTCCCCATGTTGGTGAGTGGAGTGAGGAGGATCTTCCGCAAGGGTTTTGCTTAAATGTTTCCTTTCTTTGTTTTAGTTGCTGATTGTTGGAGGTTCTTTTGGTCTTCGTGAGTTTTCTCAAATCCGATATGATGCTGTGAAGAGTAAAGTAAGAAATATAATTAGAGTTTGACATGTGTCGATAACTTATTACTTTTTTTCCTTTTCTACAGATGGATCCTGAGCTTGAAAAAAAACTGAAAGAGAATAAAATATCTTTAGAGTCGGAATATGAGGTACGGTATGTTAATATAGTCTCTGTCTTATATATTTATACTTTAATTTTTTGTGGTTCTATAGAAAATCAAAGACTCCAAGTTTGATGACTGGAAGAATATTCGAGGACCCAGGCCTTGGGAAGATCCTGACCTCCTCCAAGGAAGAAATCCAGAAAGCCTTAAGACTAAGACAACTTGACTCTGCTGATTCTTTTTTCCTTTTTTTTTTTTTTAAATAAAAATATTATTAACTGGACTTCCTAATATATACTTCTATCAAGTGGAAAGGAAATTCCAGGCCCATGGAAACTTGGATATGGGTAATTTGATGACAAATAATCTTCACTAAAGGTCATGTACAGGTTTTTATACTTCCCAGCTATTCCATCTGTGGATGAAAGTAACAATGTTGGCCACGTATATTTTACACCTCGAAATAAAAAATGTGAATACTGCTCCAAAAACAGAGTCACGTATTCCACTCTCCAACTACCCACATATTCCTTTTGCAATAGCCATTAGGGCATCATTTTGATATTTCATTCTGATTTCTGATTCTCTGATTTCTGATTCCTAATGAGGACAGTAGGTCTGGATCCAAATTCTCACAGTAAAATCAAGCAGTAATTTTCTCTCATATCTATTAGGGAAAGAAAAATGATCACAGTCTGCTAAGAGTCTTGATTTTCTTTGTAATGCCTCACATAGTATGATAATCAGTCTCCAAAGCATCACATGATAATTACAATGATACCATTAACATGTCAAGGAAATTATATTATTTATGGTTGTCAAAAATTATGAAGTAGTGTATGATTATAAGCAGATATGGCAAATTTGTTCAGTAAATCCATAGATGACTACATTTTGAGAAATACTAAGATAATACTAAAAATTATGCCTTAGCATAATTTGCATGCAAAATTGCCCTCTAGTGTTTTTGTTTTGTTTTGAGACATAGTCTCGCTCTGTTCGCCCAGGCTGGAGTGCAGGGGCACGATCTCTGCTCACTGCAAGCTCTGCTTCCCGGGTTCACACCATTCTCCTGCCTCAGCATCCTGAGTAGCTGGGACTACAGGCACATGCTGTCACACCCGGCTAATTTTTTGTATTTAGTAGAGATGGGGTTTCACCACGTTAGCCAGGATGGTCTCCATCTCCTGACCTTGTGATCCGCCCACCTCGGCCTCACAAATTGCTGGGATTACAGGTGTGAGCCACCACGCCTGGCCGAAAGTTAGTTGTTTTGAACTCATTTTCTCCTTTTTACCCCTGCCTTTATCAGCTTCTACCTTCTGGTTTCATGCTGAGTTCTAGTTGCCTAAAGTCTCCATTGAAACACTCCTGTTATAATTGCCATAAAATCATAAATCCACTCCCCCTTTCTCCTCCTAGTCAAAATTTGTATTCTTTTCAGCAGGTTGGTTTTAATAAAAAGTAAATTAAGTTGATTATCTAGTGATAATTTGTGATAGACATGATT